TGGTAGTCAACAAAAGGAACTGGATTTGCCCCAACACTGGAAGAAAAAAAAAAACAACCTGTTGGGCTGAGGGATAGTGCACTGTGCCCAGGGCCCTATACTTGGTTTGATGCTCTGGTGTTACTCTCTTGAAATTCTCAGTAACATGAATAAGGGGCACCGCATTTGACATTTTCCCTGGGCTGAGACCATGATGCAGCCGGCCTGACTGCGCAACACCATGCACACTGGAATTCGTGGGCCATCGGAGGGATTTTCGAGGGTAATGACCAGGGGTAGGGCGCGGCAGAAGCGCAGGGTGAGGTTGCGGACGGCCTCACTCACAACCTTTCCGGGTCTTCGCATTAGGTACTGTGATGACGGGTTCCGATAGTGACCCCTTGGGGCCTGGAGACGGCCCGGCTCCCCAAAGGTGCGGAGCAGGGCAAGCAGGGTTGGGAGGACGTGGCCCGTGGGAGAGCTGCGCTCGCCGGAACAGTGGGCGCGCAAGGGCCCCGAGGCGCTGTGACACGGGACGTCGGGCGCGCGGGCCTGGGGCGGGAACTGCGGGTGCGCGCGGCCCGGGGCGGGGCTCGCCGCCCGGCTCCTCCTCCACGCGCGGCCTGGCGGCGGCGGCCACTCTAACCAGCGCAAAATGTCCCTGGAACAGGAGGAGGAAACGCAACCTGGGCGGCTCCTAGGACGCAGAGACGCCGTCCCCGCCTTCATTGAGCCCAACGTGCGCTTCTGGATCACCGAGCGCCAAGTACGGCCCGGGCCCGGCGCGACTAGGGGCAGGGAGGGGGCGGGCCGGGCCGCGTGGAGTCGGGCTGACCCGGGTGACCTTGGCCAGGCCACGTGGGCGCCCCCTGTCTCCGTTTCCTCCTCTCGGAGTTGTGCCGGGAACGCGCACCACCGGCCTTCACCCCTTAGGGCGCGGCAGGGGACGCAGGGGAAATCGAAGCTGCCAGATGCCCACGACCACAACGTCACCCTCCAGATTGCCCTCTCGGAGGGGCCCAGTCCGCGCAGGTGGCTGCTCCCTACTGCCTGAGCTGTGGCTGAGCAGCAGATTGGGGAGAAACAGGCTCTCGCACCTTGGTAAGCTCAGCCACTTTCGGTGAGACCCCCGAGGCTTTGGGAAGCCACCCTTGGGCAGGACATAAGCAGGACTTATCTCCCTGCAGCGTCTAGGGCAGCACCGTCCAATAGAAATATGATGTGAGCCTTACAGGTAATTAAACATTTTCTAGTAGCCACATTAAATTAACCTCTCTGTTGCTTTTCTCCCTCCTAAGTCCTTTATTCGACGATTTCTTCAATGGACAGAATTATTAGATCCTACAAATGTGTTCATTTCAGTTGTAAGTATTGTTTTCAGAGCTAATGAATTTCATCATTACTTGATTACTTGATATCTGATTTTAGGAAAGTATAGAAAACTCGAGGCAACTATTGTGCACAAATGAAGATGTTTCCAGCCCTGCCTCGGCGGACCAAAGGGTATGTTTCACGTGCTCAGGTCTGGCTGGTTGTGAAACAAAGCTATTCTTTTTTCTCCTTTAAGATACAAGAAGCTTGGAAGCGGAGTCTTGTAAGTTTCAGCCCCTTCCTAATTTTTAGTGTCCTATAATAACAAAACCAGACATCCAGCTAACCTTGCATCTCTCCTTTTGAAGGCAACAGTGCATCCCGACAGCAGCAACCTGATCCCCAAGCTTTTTCGACCTGCAGGTGAGTTGGTTCTAATTTTCAGAAGTGGGTTGCACTGACACCTCCTCTCTTCTCTTCCTGCCAGCGTTCCTGCCTTTCATGGCACCCACGGTGAGCAAGCAGACATTTGCCGTTAGGAGACTCTTGTAACTCTGTTCCACTGTCTTCTTAAAAGGTATTTTTGTCAATGACGCCACTGAAAGGGATCAAGTCCGTGATTTTACCTCAGGTAGCCATTCTTCCTGTTTCACGATTACTAAACGAAAATGCGATCCATTTGCCCCTCTCGGCAGGTTTTCCTCTGTGCCTACATGGCAGCGTTCAACAGCATCAATGGAAACAGAAGTTACGTGAGTATTATGAGACCCAGAGAGTGTGGGGTTTTGCTAATTAAGTACTTTTGTTTCTCCTTAGACTTGTAAGCCACTAGAAAGATCATTACTAATGGCGGGAGCCGTTGCTTCTTCAACTTTCTTAGGAGTAGGTATTTTTAGAATCTGTCAAATCTTCTTTGAAATAATGATTTTTCTCTCTTCTTTTCTAGGTAATCCCTCAGTTTGTCCAGATGAAGTATGGCCTGACTGGCCCTTGGATTAAAAGACTCTTACCTGTGATCTTCCTCGGTGAGCAGGAAGGGCTGGAGGCTGCAGTCTGGCTTGGGTGTTCTTTACTTCTTTACATCTACAGTGCAAGCCAGTGGAATGAATGTCTACATGTCCCGAAGTCTTGAATCCATTAAGGGGATTGCGGTCATGGACAAGGAAGGCAATGTCCTGGGTCATTCCAGAATTGCTGGGACAAAGGTAAGAGACAGGATGAAGCTATAGCTGCTTGCAACCTAAGCTGTTTTCTTTTCATTTTTGCTAGGCTGTTAGAGAAACGCTAGCATCCAGAATAGTGCTGTTTGGGACCTCAGCTCTGATTCCTGAAGTCTTCACCTACTTTTTTAAAAGGTAAGAGACACGGTCATATCCCCAGGTAGGGAATCACTTGTGAGCCATGCCTTGTCTCTTACAGGACCCAGTATTTCAGGAAAAACCCAGGGTCATTGTGGATTTTGAAACTGTCTTGTACTGTCCTGGCAATGGGACTGATGGTGCCATTTTCTTTTAGTATATTTCCACAGATTGGACAGGTAAGTGCCCCCATTCCTCTTTTCTCTCAAAGATAGAAACATTATGAATTTAACTATTTTTCAGATACAGTACTGTAGTCTTGAAGAGAAAATTCAGTCTCCAACAGAAGAAACAGAAATCTTTTATCACAGAGGGGTGTAGGCGTGAGTTTTAGGTGAATTTATGTGGTTCCTGCTTGAAAACCTTCCCCTCTCCAGGTTCGGTTTAGAGAACTTTGCCACAGGTCTTCTGGGGACCCCAGAGGTGTCTGTGCTGACAAGGCGACTTCAGATTCCATACTGAGATCGTTCCCAGGCTGGCGTCTCTGGGGTTTTTAAGGCTGGCTGGAGAAGACAGTGGGAGGGTGCCCCGTCTGACACCCCTGGGGTTGCTGAGGGAACGGTTGGAGTGGGGATCGGCCTGCGAAAGGATACTGTGAAATCACTAATTAACTAATAAACCTGTCTCAAGTTGAGGATTTGAAGAAAGAACACAGAGTCCACCGTGCCCAGGACACAGGTGTTAAATGGATAGGCCGTCTCAAGCGGAACACGTACCCCTGGGGCGCTGTTTACGCCCTCCAACCCCAAAAGCAATCTTGTTTCCTTACTCAGTGTCCTCCATTCTAGACAGCTACTTAAAACCTTTGCCGCCCTCCGCCCAGTGCCT